GCACGCATACGTTCCTTTAGAAAAGCCAGGCCCGACCGGACGCAGTGGGTCACGCTTGTAATCCCAGCACTTAGGGAGGCCGAGGCGGGCCATCACTTAAGGTCAGGAGTTCGAGACCAGCCTGACGAACATGGAGAAACCCCGTCACTACTAAAAATACAAAAATTAAGCGGGCGTGGTGGCGCGCGCCAGTAATCCCAGCTACTGGGGAGACCGAAGTGGGAGAATTGCTTGAACGCGGGAGGCTGAGGTAGCAGCGAACCTAGGTCGCGCCACTGCACTCCAGCCTGGGCGACGGAGCCAGACCGTTTCAAAAAAAAAAAAGAAAGGGCCGGGCGCGGTGGCTCAGGCCTGTAATCCCAGCACTTTGGGAGGCCGAGGCGAGCGGATCACGAAGTCAGGAGTTCGAGACCAGCCTAGTTAACATGGTGAAACCCCCTCTCTACTAAAAATACAAAAATTAGCTGGGCGTGGTGGCGCGCGCCTATAGTCCCAGCTACTCGGGAGGCTGAGGCAGAAGAGTCGCTTGAACCCGGGAGACAGAGGTTGCAGTGAGCCGAGATCGCTCCACTGCACTCCAGCCTGGGCGACAGAGCCTCTCAAAAAAAAAAAAAAAGGTAAAGAAAGCCATCCAAAAGTGAGAAGGAATAACAAAGTTGGTGTAACTGGCTATTTTGGAAAACTGTCATACGGATAACGGGCTGTCTAACCCTATAATTACGAGAAAGGCCCGAGTTTTAAGAAATGAATTCGAAAATGAAGAGGAAGGAACTCTTCCTATAAGTGGGAGCTTATATATAAGACGCTTCCTTTTAAACCGATTGTACAGTGTGGTAGGACTAGGGTAGGAAACTGGACGGCATGGAGACTTCTGTGTTAAAACACAAGAGAACCCTTAACGTTAAAACCTCAAGCTTCCGGAGCATGTCGGCGGGAGGGACTTAACAGCGGAACCCAACATTCCCCGGTGAAGTTTTCCAGCCGGAGTCAGGGTCAGAGGCAGCCTTTCCTACTGCGCAGGCTCAGTGCTGCTTACCCATCATGGAAGCAATGTGGCTCCTGTGTGTGGCGTTGGCGGTCTTGGCATGGGGCTTCCTCTGGGTTTGGGACTCCTCAGAACGAATGAAGAGTCGGGAGCAGGGAGGACGGCTGGGAGCCGAAAGCCGGACCCTGCTGGTCATAGCGCACCCTGACGATGAAGCCATGTTTTTTGCTCCCACAGTGCTAGGCTTGGCCCGCCTAAGGCACTGGGTGTACCTGCTTTGCTTCTCTGCAGGTAGGAGGCCATAGGAGGGGCGATGGGAGCCGAAAATCTACCACTGTATATTTGTTACCCTCAGGAAATTACTACAATCAAGGAGAGACTCGTAAGAAAGAACTTTTGCAGAGCTGTGATGTTTTGGGGATTCCACTCTCCAGTGTAATGATTATTGACAACAGGTAATATATCTTTTAACAATGTAGAAATTTATAAAGGTGTTCAAGTTGTGCTTCTCTCTTGTAGGGATTTCCCAGATGACCCAGGCATGCAGTGGGACACAGAGCACGTGGCCAGAGTCCTCCTTCAGCACATAGAAGTGAATGGCATCAATCTGGTAAGGGGGCAGCTCCCTGAATGGAAAACCTGGCATTCAGTGAAAACCCTGTGTTTCTCTACAGGTGGTGACTTTCGATGCAGGGGGAGTAAGTGGCCACAGCAATCACATTGCTCTGTATGCAGCTGTGAGGTATGATTCTCCGGGTGATGGATGTGGGGGAGCTCCTCTCACTCTTGTCCTATCCCTCCTCCAGGGCCCTGCACTCAGAAGGGAAGTTACCTAAAGGTAAGGCTTGTTCCTTTTGCAAAGGGCCACAAAACTTATGAGGGGGAAATTTGCAAATCCACAGAGAGCTGCCCTCAGCCGAGCAGAGGCAGTGGTTGGGGAGGCCGCCACACTCTTCCTGACTCACCTCAAGGTACCTGGCAGGTTGTATCTACCAGCAAGTGCCTGCCTGCAGGGCCACCTCTGGATGAGTGGGGAGGCCAGGTTTGCCCCTCAACCTGTCTAGCTTTTTCACAGGGTGGATGTTTTACACCTCTGGTATTCTTCCAGTCTGAACTCAATCCCATCCCCCAACCAATTAGGCAGGTTGTAAATGACTGCTGGGTGCTTGATGAACCAATCTGCCTGAGTTAGGAACTCTTCCTAACCCACATAAAGTATTTGACCCTACCTGACCATTTACTGCATGACCCCCATGCTTAGCCTCTCTGGACCAGTTTCTGGTCTGTCATACCTCACCGGCGCAATACGAAGATTCAATGAATGAAAACGTAAGTAGTTTGTGCCCTTTCTATGTGGGATGACTGAAAGGAGCTTACCAAGCCATGATGACTTTGGAACATGACTATAGTTTGTTTGATTCTTATATCAATCCTGTGAGACAGGCAGGTCTCACACTATCAACACCAATTTACAGATTAGAAAACTGAGACTGAGAGTGGTTAAGGGACTTTGCCAAGTCTGTCAATTCTTGACTGACAGAGCTGGAACCAGGTCTCTAAACTCCCAATACAGTAATTCCTGTCTCCTTTACTTCCTTTGGCTTTGAGGTAGCCAGATCTCAACCTCTAGCAGCCAACCTTTTTCTGGTAGGGCACACCGCAGGGTAGAGGGTAGCCAGCCAGGTCTTCTATGGCCCTTTTACTCGTTCTAGCTGCAAGAATCATGGGCACAGGGCAGCTTTAGTGCCACAGAAACACGTGGCAATGCTGTGGCCACTGTCCTGCCCTGCCCTGAGCCACAGGGTAGAGGGAGGATGCTCAGGGGAAAATCTGGCTGGAGGCCTCAAGGCTTATCACTTCACCCTGTCTCCTCTCCATCCAGGGTGCTCTGTGCTCACGCTTCAGTCTGTGAATGTGCTGCGCAAGTACATCTCCCTTCTGGATCTGCCCTTGTCTCTGCTTCATACGCAGGATGTCCTCTTCGTGCTCAACAGCAAAGAAGTGGCACAGGCCAAGGTGAGG